TTTCAATGGTTTAAGTGGGTGTTTAACTCCCTTCATCTCCTCATCCGACACACTAGCAAGGGCACACGCCCACCCGCGCCCCCATCCCTTCTTCTTGCTTCCCCTCAGATCGAGGAAATTGCCGCTCTGGCTGCTTCTCCTTCGCCGCCACGCTCAGACAGAGGTCGCTTCTGACTAGCTGTAAGACCCGGCTGCATTTACATCCCCCCGCCCCGGGCCAGGGTGGGGTGGGAGGGGGTGAGGCGGGGTGAAGAGGTTGGGGCAGGCCGGGGGACTGGAGCCTGAGCCTCATCCTTATTGGCTGGCGGCTAGTGTCCGACCTGAGTCCGGAACCCGCGTCCGCATTCACTGTCTTCACCCCTCAATCCAGCCTTCCCCCAACCCCTGGCCCTACTTACCTCCTTCTCCCCCTCGTCTTCCCCCCTGTCCTTCCCAGCACCGTCACCCTCGGGGCTGGGAAGGGCCGTTCTCGGTCCCGCGCGGGGAGTGGACCAGGCAGGAGAGGGAGGTTGGAACTTCACAACTCCACACTTGCGATAGTGAGCAAGAGAGAGGCAGAGAGAGATAGGGGGAAGGGGCGGAGAGGAGGGGAGAGAGAAGGGAGGCGAGAGAAAGAGGAGAGAGACCCCTGCCGATCCTGAGCCAGAGGGCGGTGGAGGGAGGGGAAGGAGTCGCCCGAGCCGTCCGGGAGCAGTGGCAGCGGCACAGCCGGGGCGGCAATAGCAGCCCCGCGGTCGCCTCCGCTGCCCGCCGGGAGCTCGGCGGTTCACGGCTCCGCGCCCCGGGCAGCTGCGTCCTCGCCACCGCCGCCGCCTGCGCCCTTGCGGAGCCGAACCAGAGGGCCGGGACGCTGTCTTCCTCGCCTCCTTTTTTAACCCTGACCTCCTCCTCGCAGCTTGGGGGCGGCTCCGGAGCTGCGAGACCGGACAGGGCTCAGAGGTCCTGCCCGGCAGCCCCGAGGAGGCGGAGGCACGCTCCGGCGAGGCGAGAGGGTTGGGTTAGCAGGCATCCCGGTCGCCCCTTCCTTCTTTTCGCCGGAGTTGAATCTGTGCTGCCCGTGTCCAGGTGCTGGGCTTCCGGACCGACACGGATCCCCCATCCCCGCCCGCGGTCGCCTTGTCATGCTGCCCAAAGTGGAGACGGAAGCCCTGGGACTGGCTCGATCGCATGGGGAACAGGGCCAGATGCCGGAAAACATGCAAGGTAAGGAGGCGCCGCGCGGCGCTCCGGCTCCCGCTGCTTCCCCACCCCCGGGCTCGCCCTGCAGGCTTCAGCCTCCCGCCCCGCGCGGGCGCGGGAGTAGCCCCGCTGGGCGCTCGCAGCCGCGGGAGTCAAGCCCCCTCCCCAGGTGCAGGCATAAAAGTTTATGGCTCTTGAACAATGCGGGGCAGAGGTTTTTCCAAGCAACGTCTAATTGGCCGCTTCTAATTAAGGAAAGAGAGGCTTCCAGCTCTATGGCAACCCAAGCAGGGCAGCTTCAGGCTAAAGGTACTTTAGAATAATAAGATCATTCTAAGAAATGGAATGTCTCACTGGACACCCGAACAGGTTCTCTGTCATTGGAATTGGTGTGTACTGTACTTCAACCAGTACTCTTGTGTGGAGGGAGGCGACCCAGTCTAGGAAAGTCAACTACAGAAAGAGGTGACCTCCGAAAGGATTGTCTTAGCGCTATTAGAATACATGTGACCACACCAAAAGCCCAGGCGGACACCCGCAGCCAGCTCGGATTTGGACAATTCAACATTGCTGGCAGAACTGAAGGGAACAAGTTACCCCAACCCCATCCCCTGTACGCGTAGTGCTGAGTGAGTTGGGGGTGGGAGGACAGCGGTTCGTTTATTGCCCCCTTTTAAAATCTGAGATCTGAAAATATGGAGGTCCCATTCGTTTTCCCAGCTCTTGATTGCCAACAAAAAAACAAATCCCGCTGGCTACATTTTCTCCTCATTCCAAAATAGCAACCCTATGGCTTGTATTAAGCCCTTCAGAAGTTTATCTCATTTGCTCTGGGCCAGGGAGGGAACAATGCTAGGAAAAGTCACCGGTGCTCTTCCATCCTCGCCCCTTCCAGGGTGCAGGATGTGCGGGCCGGCGGGCCTGTGATCCCGGAACGCTTCCTGCCATCCCCTTGCGCGAACTTGAAAGGACTGGGAGGTGTTGAGAGCAGAGTTCAGGGCTGGTGCACTCTGCGGTGCTGAGTGGGCGGCGCGCCCGGGCGCTCAGGCCGGGGGACCTGTAGTCGCCCTACCGCGGAGGGGAAAATACGTAGCTGGAGGGCGTGCGCCGTGCGGGTTGTGATCCGTTACCCCATCGGTCATCCTGGGGTCTCCCCAAGCCTCTAGGTAGGGCTGTGAGAGTCCCCTAGAGCTGAAGCCCCGGAGGCTGACCTGTGGGTCTGGCTGCTATGGGAACCCGGTTGGTCCAAAGAAGCCTTTCTTCCGGGCACCTGGAATTCCAGTTTAGTGTGGGGCATCGGGGAAGTGGCGCTGGGGGGCTGGGTTGGGGGACCTCAGCCGGCAGCTCCGGAGAGGGCCTACCCTTGGGGTCGCTGGGTGAGGCCGGCACGATTCTTGGCTCCAAAAGGAAAGTTTCTGCTTCTTGTTCTGGCGCGAGAAGCCAAAGACTTATTTTGAGAGCGGAGAGAGAAATGTTATTGGTAACGTTTTCTTTGGAAAGTTCGAGAGGGGTCTTCTGGACACACTACCTAGTGCCCCCAAACCAGAGAAGTAGTTTTTCTTTGGTGCCTGGGCTCAGAAGTCGCCACTCACTCAGCCCATGGTTCGAAATCAGCATGGGAAGCGCCGGGGCAAGGCTTCGTCGGAGACTAGAGGCCTGCCTGTCGGGAGGAGCCCCTGGGGGATGGGGACCCCATTCTCCTGCTTGCTCTGGTTCCCACCTGGGACGCCTCCGTAGGAGCCCAGAAAGACGATCCACTACATGGTCCCGGGACAGAGCAGCGCGCCCAACTTTGAGGGAACTTTGTGCGCCTCTCTGAGGCCCTAGCTTTCCAAGGCACCGCCGTCCGTTCTTCTTTCCCTAGACCGAAACTGGGGAAGAGTGTGGGCGCTTCTTTGCCCCGATGAGTTCGCCTCCCCAAACGCCTACTTCGGCTGCACCAGAGCATCTGGGAAACTCTGAAAGGTGCCCAGGCCTCACACAGCAGCGTCTCCCTACTCAGCCTCTGTCTTTGGGTTTTTTCAAGAGAGTCTCTACCTCATGCCTCGGTCTTTCTTCGATGTCGGGTCCCCGAGGTAGGCACGGAGTCCCTCTGAAAGCAGTTGCCAATATGTGTATACATTTCTCTTTTTGTTTCAGTGTCTCAATTTAAAATGGTGAATTACTCCTATGATGAAGATCTGGAAGAGCTTTGTCCCGTGTGTGGAGATAAAGTGTCTGGGTACCATTATGGGCTCCTCACCTGTGAAAGCTGCAAGGTTTGCTCACACATTGCTACCTGAAAAATATATAATACGTCTCACTATTTTCTCTGTCTTATAGGGATTTTTTAAGCGAACAGTCCAAAATAATAAAAGGTACACATGTATAGAAAACCAGAACTGCCAAATTGACAAAACACAGAGAAAGCGTTGTCCTTACTGTCGTTTTCAAAAATGTCTAAGTGTTGGAATGAAGCTAGAAGGTAAGATTCTTCTAAAGACTACTGCCTATTAATTCCTTCCTTCCCCCCACCCCACCCCCAACAGCTGTAAGGGCCGACCGAATGCGTGGAGGAAGGAATAAGTTTGGGCCAATGTACAAGAGAGACAGGGCCCTGAAGCAACAGAAAAAAGCCCTCATCCGAGCCAATGGACTTAAGCTAGAAGCCATGTCTCAGGTGATCCAAGCTATGCCCTCTGACCTGACCATTTCCTCTGCAATTCAAAACATCCACTCTGCCTCCAAAGGCCTACCTCTGAACCATGCTGCCTTGCCTCCTACAGACTATGACAGAAGTCCCTTTGTAACATCCCCCATTAGCATGACAATGCCCCCTCACGGCAGCCTGCAAGGTTACCAAACATATGGCCACTTTCCTAGCCGGGCCATCAAGTCTGAGTACCCAGACCCCTATACCAGCTCACCCGAGTCCATAATGGGCTATTCATATATGGATAGTTACCAGACGAGCTCTCCAGCAAGCATCCCACATCTGATACTGGAACTTTTGAAGTGTGAGCCAGATGAGCCTCAAGTCCAGGCTAAAATCATGGCCTATTTGCAGCAAGAGCAGGCTAACCGAAGCAAGCACGAAAAGCTGAGCACCTTTGGGCTTATGTGCAAAATGGCAGATCAAACTCTCTTCTCCATTGTCGAGTGGGCCAGGAGTAGTATCTTCTTCAGAGAACTTAAGGTATGCCACCAGCTATTACAACTTACAGCACCTTTTTGTTTGTTTGTTTCTATTTCTTTTGCAGGTTGATGACCAAATGAAGCTGCTTCAGAACTGCTGGAGTGAGCTCTTAATCCTCGACCACATTTACCGACAAGTGGTACATGGAAAGGAAGGATCCATCTTCCTGGTTACTGGGCAACAAGTGAGTGTAGAGACCAAAAAAAAAAAAAAAGCATAGTCCTTAAAACTGTGATTCTGTATTGCAGGTGGACTATTCCATAATAGCATCACAAGCCGGAGCCACCCTCAACAACCTCATGAGTCATGCACAGGAGTTAGTGGCAAAACTTCGTTCTCTCCAGTTTGATCAACGAGAGTTCGTATGTCTGAAATTCTTGGTGCTCTTTAGTTTAGGTAAGAAATCCTTTTCTCATGCTGTGCTCAACTGTTGCTTTTTTTTTTTTTTTTTTTAATGCAGATGTCAAAAACCTTGAAAACTTCCAGCTGGTAGAAGGTGTCCAGGAACAAGTCAATGCCGCCCTGCTGGACTACACAATGTGTAACTACCCGCAGCAGACAGAGAAATTTGGACAGCTACTTCTTCGACTACCCGAAATCCGGGCCATCAGTATGCAGGCTGAAGAATACCTCTACTACAAGCACCTGAACGGGGATGTGCCCTATAATAACCTTCTCATTGAAATGTTGCATGCCAAAAGAGCATAAGTTACAACCCCTAGGAGCTCTGCTTTCAAAACAAAAAGAGATTGGGGGAGTGGGGAGGGGGAAGAAGAACAGGAAGAAAAAAAGTACTCTGAACTGCTCCAAGTAACGCTAATTAAAAACTTGCTTTAAAGATATTGAATTTAAAAAGGCATAATAATCAAATACTTAATAGCAAATAAATGATGTATCAGGGTATTTGTATTGCAAACTGTGAATCAAAGGCTTCACAGCCCCAGAGGATTCCATATAAAAGACATTGTAATGGAGTGGATTGAACTCACAGATGGATACCAACACGGTCAGAAGAAAAACGGACAGAACGGTTCTTGTATATTTAAACTGATCTCCACTATGAAGAAATTTAGGAACTAATCTTATTAATTAGGCTTATACAGCGGGGGATTTGAGCTTACAGGATTCCTCCATGGTAAAGCTGAACTGAAACAATTCTCAAGAATGCATCAGCTGTACCTACAATAGCCCCTCCCTCTTCCTTTGAAGGCCCCAGCACCTCTGCCCTGTGGTCACCGAATCTGTACTAAGGACCTGTGTTCAGCCACACCCAGTGGTAGCTCCACCAAATCATGAACAGCCTAATTTTGAGTGTCTGTGTCTTAGACCTGCAAACAGCTAATAGGAAATTCTATTAATATGTTAGCTTGCCATTTTAAATATGTTCTGAGGGTTGTTTTGTCTCGTGTTCATGATGTTAAGAAAATGCAGGCAGTATCCCTCATCTTATGTAAGTGTTAATTAATATTAAGGGAAATGACTACAAACTTTCAAAGCAAATGCTCCATAGCTAAAGCAACTTAGACCTTATTTCTGCTACTGTTGCTGAAATGTGGCTTTGGCATTGTTGGATTTCATAAAAAATTTCTGGCAGGAAGTCTTGTTAGTATACATCAGTCTTTTTCATCATCCAAGTTTGTAGTTCATTTAAAAATACAACATTAAACACATTTTGCTAGGATGTCAAATAGTCACAGTTCTAAGTAGTTGGAAACAAAATTGACGCATGTTAATCTATGCAAAGAGAAAGGAAAGGATGAGGTGATGTATTGACTCAAGGTTCATTCTTGCTGCAATTGAACATCCTCAAGAGTTGGGATGGAAATGGTGATTTTTACATGTGTCCTGGAAAGATATTAAAGTAATTCAAATCTTCCCCAAAGGGGAAAGGAAGAGAGTGATACTGACCTTTTTAAGTCATAGACCAAAGTCTGCTGTAGAACAAATATGGGAGGACAAAGAATCGCAAATTCTTCAAATGACTATTATCAGTATTATTAACATGCGATGCCACAGGTATGAAAGTCTTGCCTTATTTCACAATTTTAAAAGGTAGCTGTGCAGATGTGGATCAACATTTGTTTAAAATAAAGTATTAATACTTTAAAGTCAAATAAGATATAGTGTTTACATTCTTTAGGTCCTGAGGGGCAGGGGGATCTGTGATATAACAAAATAGCAAAAGCGGTAATTTCCTTAATGTTATTTTTCTGATTGGTAATTATTTTTAACAGTACTTAATTATTCTATGTCGTGAGACACTAAAATCAAAAACGGGAATCTCATTTAGACTTTAATTTTTTTGAGATTATCGGCGGCACAATCACTTTGTAGAAACTGTAAAAAATAAAAGTATCTCCTAGTCCCTTAATTTTTTCATAAATATTTCTGGCTTTTGAGTAGTGTATTTATATTGTATATCATACTTTCAACTGTAGACAATTATGATGCTAATTTATTGTTTCTTGGTTTCACCTTTGTATAAGATATAGCCAAGACTGAAGAAACCAAATATATGTGTTTACTGTAGCATGTCTTCAAATTAGTGGAACTTAGTTCAGGGACATAGAAGAGTCTTAATGAATTAAAATCATTCACTTGATTAAATGTCTGTAAATCTTCATCATTCCTACTGTAGTTTATTTAATATCTATTGTAAATTATGTGACTTGTAGCTTCCTCTGGTTTTCAAGTAAACTCAACAAGGTGGAGTCTTACCTGGTTTTCCTTTCCAAGCATTGTAAATTGTATACCAAAGATATTAGTTATTACTTCTGTGTGTACAAAGAGGATTATTTTATTATGTTTATTAATCACCTCTAATACTCATCCACATGAAGGGTACACATTAGGTAAGCTGGGCGTTGACTCATGCGCAGTCTCAGTCACCCGTGTTATCTTCGTGGCTCAAAGGACAATGCAAAATCGCCGATCAGAGCTCATACCCAAAGCATTACAGAGAACAGCAGCATCATTGCCCTCCCCAGCTGAAAAACAAGTTGGCTAGAAGATACATGGAGAGGAATGGTGTGGTCAACAGTTAATGAAACGGTTCTATCATGCATGTGTAATGTGGATGGAGACAATTATAAGATTTGACTATAACTATTTGGAGGGTCTTTAACATTGCCAAAAAAACAAATATGTTGATTTTTATTTTATTTTATTTTTTATTTTAAGAGGCGGGATCTTGATCTCACATGTTGCCCAGGCTGGCCTTGAACTCCTGGGCTCAAGCATTCCTCCTGCCTCAGCCTCCCCCATAGCTGGGACTAGGGGTGCATGCCAGCATACCTGGCTACGTTGACTCTTAAAATCTATGTTCTCTTATTTTAAAGATACAGTGCTCCCCACTGAAAATTAAACCTAAAAAATGTCACATATTGGTATGTTGTTAACCTGGTAGATTAAATCATGAGAATGATTAGAAAGACGGGCAACACAGCGGGTTACATCCACACTGCTGATCACACCAACGACAGGAGCTGATAAGCAAGAAAGCGTCACAGCCAGCGTCTGTTCACCCAAGGTTGACAAGTGAAGTTTCTCTAATGTTGATTGTTAGCCGATTTGTAACCTGGCATTTACTTAGCAACTGCCTTATCAATTACAGGATTTGCCGGTAAAAGCAGACTCAAATATAAAGGTTTTTGGCTTAACTTGGTTTATTATAGTTGCTCTATGTTTGTAAACAGACAATCTCTAATGTCTGATTATTTGTATCACAGATCTGCAGCTGCCTTGGACTTGAATCCATGCAATGTTTAGAGTGTGAAGTCAGTTACTTGTTGATGTTTTCTTACTGTATCAATGAAATACATATTGTCATGTCAGTTCTTGCCAGGAACTTCTCAACAAAATGGAATTTTTTTTTTCAGTATTTCAATAAATATTGATATGCCCAGCCTGATAATTTTTAAAAGTTTTTATGTTGTCCTCATTCTA